TCAGATACCGTGGGGCTTGGCCTGCCAGCTGAGCTGACCCAGCGATCCTTTCTATCACAGCTTTGATCTTCACTGGGTTGGGAGCCTGTCTGAATCTAAACATCTGCCTCTCTACTGCCCACCCCTTCAGCATTTCCTAGCTCTCCCTGAAAGGTGCAAACATGCATGCAGTTACTCAAACAGAATATTTATCCTTAACTCCCTCTCCCTCACAATTTCTTTTAAAACAATCCACTATTGTCTACCCCCGCCCCCGCATCACCCTTTCATCCAGGTGCCCATTCCCTTCTCTCTAGTCCTGCAATACCTAAGCATCGATCTGCCTTTAGCACATCCATCCCCGCCTTATTCTCCACGCAGGAGCTGAGTGACCTGCACAAAATCCCCTGCTAAATACGGTACTTCCATGGTTCTTCACCACTGCAGAAACCAAACTCCTTCCCACACCAAGGAGGCCCTGCAAAATTTAAGGCCTCCTTCGGACTTCTCCAGCTTCATCTGCTACATCTCCTTCCTAGCCCGCAACCAAAACCATCTTTTCCGGGTCTGTTTTCTCGGGTTTTTGTCCTCTCACCTGGGCAGCTCCTTTTCTCTCATAAATAAAGAAAGCTACAGCGACTTCGCCCTTGCTTCCATGCATCATCTCATGAGTCCACAACAACACTAAGAATTCGCTTTCATTTTGCAGACGGAGAAACTGAGGATGGGCACCTTACCCATGGCCACAGAGCTAGTAAGTGGAACAGCTGCAACCAGGATTCAAACTCGCGGCTCCAGAGGCCACAGGCTTAACCACGGAATCCTAGCCCGCCCGCACATCCCTCCATCGCGGGAGCGACCTATCTCATCCGTAGACACCTTCCGCTGCACCCAGCCGCAGCTGGTCAGGCGGGCGGAGGAAGGAGGCTTCTGATTGGCCATCTCCAGCAGCGGAGGCGAGAAGGCGGGGAGCGACGGTGCGGGGGCGTCGCGGAGAAATGACTTCATGACGCGGCTTCTTAAAGGCGCCGGCCCAGCGCGCCGCGGATAGCACAGGCACGTCCCGGGGGCTCCAGCTTCTGCTCAGAGCGCGGAGAGCCGGGCCGGGCGGGCGCGCGCGCAGGACTCGGGCCGCTCGAGGGGTCCGGCCGGACGGTGTCGGGAGCCGGACCCGTCGGCAGAGGAGCGGGCGCCGCGATGGCTGAGGGCAGTGCCGTGTCTGACCCTCAGCACGCCGCGCGTCTGCTGCGAGCGCTCAGCTCTTTCCGCGAGGAGTCTCGCTTCTGCGACGCGCACCTGGTCCTCGACGGGGAGGAGATCCCGGTGCAGAAGAACATCCTGGCGGCGGCCAGCCCGTACATCAGGTGGGGAGGGGGCTACGGCGGGCGGGCGCGGCATAGAAATTTTACATTTTTTTCCCTTTCTTAGGACAAAGTTAAACTATAATCCTCCAAAAGATGATGGATCAACTTATAAGATTGAACTTGAAGGGATATCGGTAATGGTTATGAGAGAGATCCTGGATTACATCTTCAGTGGGCAGGTATGATGAGAAACAAAGGAAGGAAGACCTAATCAAATATAAGATAATTATGCTACTTTTTTAGATCAGGCTAAATGAAGATACAATCCAAGATGTTGTTCAGGCAGCTGACCTGCTGCTACTGACGGACCTTAAAACCCTGTGCTGTGAGTTTTTGGAAGGCTGCATTGCTGCTGAGAACTGTATTGGTATCCGTGACTTTGCACTACATTACTGCCTCCATCACGTTCATTACCTTGCCACAGAATACCTGGAGACTCATTTCCGAGACGTCAGCAGCACGGAAGAATTCTTAGAGCTGAGTCCTCAAAAGCTTAAAGAAGTGATTTCTCTTGAGAAGTTAAACGTTGGCAATGAAAGATATGTCTTTGAAGCAGTAATTCGATGGATAGCACATGATACAGAAATAAGAAAGGTACCTGTCATTTATAACATGGTCAAATTTGCTTTTCGCCCCATCTTTCTTCCCTCTTCTGCAGGTCCACATGAAGGATGTTATGTCAGCTCTGTGGGTTTCAGGGTTGGACTCCAGTTATTTACGGGAACAGATGCTGAATGAACCATTAGTACGAGAAATTGTCAAAGAGTGTAGCAATATACCGCTCAGCCAGCCGCAGCAAGGGGAGGCGATGCTGGCCAACTTCAAACCCCGGGGCTACTCTGAGTGCATCGTGACTGTTGGTGGAGAAGAGAGAGTGTAAGTATGAGGTGGGACTTGTTTGAAAAGTGATTAACTACTGATCACTTATTTACTTCCTTAGTTCACGGAAACCCACAGCAGCGATGCGATGCATGTGCCCTCTCTATGACCCTAACAGGCAGCTTTGGATCGAACTGGCCCCTTTAAGCATGCCGAGAATTAACCATGGAGTTCTCTCAGCAGGTACCGTTCTGTGGCAAATTTTCCTTAAACAGTTTCATATTTGTGTTTCCTTTGATCTTTGCAGAAGGATTTTTGTTTGTATTCGGGGGCCAAGATGAAAATAAGCAGACTCTTAGCTCAGGAGAAAAGTATGATCCAGATGCAAATACATGGACAGCATTGCCACCTATGAACGAGGTAAAACACTAGTTGGTTGGTTTGTTTGATGTTGTGTGTTCAGGGATCGCTAATGTAATTTCAGGCAAGACATAACTTCGGAATTGTGGAGATAGATGGGATGCTGTACATTTTGGGAGGAGAGGATGGTGAAAAGGAGCTGATTTCCATGGAGTGTTACGATATTTATTCTAAAACCTGGACAAAGCAACCTGATTTGACCATGGTCAGAAAGGTGAGGACTGCATTTTGTGATAACTAGTCTGTGCCTCTCCCCCACCATTGTTCTCTGCTTTCAGATCGGCTGCTATGCAGCTATGAAAAAGAAAATCTACGCCATGGGTGGAGGCTCCTACGGAAAGCTTTTTGAGTCTGTAGAGTGTTATGATCCCAGGACCCAGCAGTGGACTGCCATATGTCCACTAAAAGAGAGGAGGTACGTGGCTGTGGGGTGGACTTTGTAGATTCTGTGCCTGATAACGCTGTGTGTGGCCTTTCAGGTTTGGAGCGGTGGCCTGTGGAGTTGCTATGGAGCTGTATGTGTTTGGGGGAGTCCGAAGTCGTGAGGACGCCCAGGGTAGCGAGATGGTAACTTGCAAGTCCGAGTTCTACCATGATGAGTTTAAAAGGTAACTAAGAATGGTTTCACATAGCTACTGCATCCTTAATTTTGTGCATGGGCTTTGTTTTCAGGTGGATCTATCTTAACGACCAGAATTTATGCATCCCCGCCAGTTCCTCTTTTGTTTATGGAGCTGTACCTATAGGAGCCAGTATTTATGTTATTGGAGATCTTGATACAGGTAAGAGTGTTACAGTGATTTTCTTGGAACTGTTTTCTCACCCTTGCTTATTTCTGTGGCTTAGGTACCAATTACGACTACGTGCGTGAGTTTAAAAGAAGCACAGGAACCTGGCACCACACTAAACCACTCCTTCCATCCGACCTTCGCCGTACAGGATGTGCAGCCTTACGCATTGCGAATTGCAAGCTTTTCCGCCTGCAGCTTCAGCAAGGCTTATTCCGTATTCGTGTTCATTCCCCTTGAGGAGGAAGCAGAGCAGAGTGCGAGATCCTGACCCAAGAGCACCATAACATAGCTCCGAAAGGGAGAGCAGAGATGGCAGCTGAAACTCACTCTGTGCTGGGCTTTGGTATGGTAACTCTTTGGTGGTTTTATGATGCTTACAAACTTGAGCTTTAGCTCTTGTTTGGGAGAACACGTAACTGTTGAAAAACTACCTGGGAGGAGTGAGTTCCTCCAGTTAAATGTGGCTGTAGATGTTGGAGGCTAGGGAGGCTAGTAAATATCAAAAGGAAAAGGGAGTGGGAATTGCTATCATGTAAAATATCAAAGTTAAAATACTAAGGTGCATTTTCCCTGAAGGGAACTCATGTCTGACTGCTGTATTCAAATACGTAGCTTTGGTAACAAACAAAATCCGTATATGCAAATCAACATATCCAAACATGCCAAGACTGCTTTTCCACTGCACTTGGAAGGATATATTATGCCTAACCCTGCCCAACAAATTAAGGTTTGTGCCTAAAATGTTAGATTGGACTGTATGCCAGTTAGTCTCCATTTATTCCTAGTACTCTGTCCTAAGAATCTTTTTAAAACTATATCATGATGAATTGAAATGAAGATAAAATTGCTCTTTTGTAACTTTATCTTAGTAATGTAAAGATTCAGTAAATTGATGAGTCAGGTTGCAGCCCTCATGTGAACTGAAAGAAGTTGCTCGCTTCTGTGTTGACTTAGATCAAGACACGTCACGCATCCTTTCTGGGGTAGTACCTGTGGAGCCGGGAAGGGTCTCCTGCAGTGCCATTCTGCCTTCTCAATGAGCAAAACCATTTTCTAAGTATGAGGATATTAGTGAGTAGGAGATTTTATAAAAGAAAGACCTGAGTCAGACAAATAATAAAGGTCTGCTGTGGCTAAAAAAGCAAAAACAAAAAAGCTATCCAGACAAAATACATAGGGATCAGAAACTTTTTCATATAACCTGTCTGAAAGCACACAAAGTCTTGTTTACTACTGTTTAGGGTTTGAAAACTTGTCTTAGAATGCGAATCTGTGTTAAGAATCTAGTCTTTGTAATAGAAGTTTCCCAGTGGCATTCACTAGTGAGAGTTTTAGACAAATTATGTTACGAGTAAAGTTTGGCTGGTAGAATAAACTACCTCAACTTAATTTCATTCTGTTCATAGTAGAGCAAATTAATCTTTTCCTCCTTCCCTCCTTTCCTATCTCTCATTCTCACCTCAACCCACTTTACCCCACTTCTCATTGGGGGAAAAATGTCTTTCGTTCGTGGAACGTATCTTGTAAGATATTTTGTTTTCCACTTGAATTACACCACCCTAGTGTGAAATCGGGGACTTCAAAGTGCTTGATTCCTTCCTAAATTGAATTTTATGCAATGTCAAATTTCTAATCAATTTAATATACAGTACTTCATTTTTAATTGTTTTCTAAAAAAAAGGTTTTTTTTTTCCTTTTGGAATATGGCTGTAAGAAGCAGCATTTTGTCTTATTAACACATGTATAAAGGTATCCTTTGGTTTTAAGTCGAGAACAGGAATTTCTTCTAGAAACTTCCTGTATGGAACGTTTATATGCAATTAACATGCATATGAAAAACATCACTTACGTTCTCCCACCCATAGACATAAAAAAGGGTGACCTGTGATTTTTTTTCTTATACCTGCTGGAAGTCAGTACAATGCGTCAAAAGTTGCTGAAAGATGCTGTGCCTATGGGGTTCTAGAGAGTGTTGAGTGTGGTACATTAACTCTCCATTTTAGCCAGAAGATACCTGATAAGAGAAGGTGTAAGGTTTTTATCTTATATGCCAGAGGCACCAGGCCAGATGTGCCGCACAGTCATGTAATTCAATCATGTTTAATATGTCAGTCAAAACCAAATTCAGAATTGTTTTGTGTACCAGTCAGCTGTTGTCTGCACATTTTCGTAGTGACAGTGTGGAGATCTTTTTAATGAAAGCAAACTATGTGGCCTCTGCAAAGAAAGGAAGATTTTTCTTTTTACAACTAGATATTAGTTTTAGAGGAAGGAAATAGCTGAAAAACTAAATTTGCTTTGGTGAAATGTCCTGTACAGAACAGTACCTTGGCATTCAGCAGCTGTAATTGGGGAACATTAAAACAGTAACTGACATCCAGTTAAAGCCACGATCGTCAGCAATTCTCCTTTTTTAATTTCTGATATTTAAAGTTTTTTTTCCAGTCTACACCAGGCCTCTCCAAGGAGACAGTTCATTATTTAGGAGTGAATGTGTTCCTCTTGCAATATTATCAGTACCTGCATGACTTGGTAAATTCATTTTATAAAAATAGTGTTTTTTTTTTTTAATTTCAGTTCATTGACTCTATAACTGCAGAAATTAGATAATGTTTTATAAAATAAATTTGCCACATAATATGGGATGCAATAACCAACAAAGCTGCTAAGTGCCAAACTGTTATTTTACTATATATAAATATTAAAATATTGTGTTGAAGTATAGGGATGTATTTAATTTTACTATGCTCCAACATTAATCATGACTCTTTTGTAAATTACAGTTATTTCAGTATTGTAAAATAAATGTTGACTCATTTCATGCAGGTTTGTGTTTTAACATTCCACTTATGCCTTGAAACATCATTTCTTGATAACTTTTTGATACTTCTTTCTTGATAAGGCACTTTTACCAGGTGTGTGTTGGAATTGGTGGCTCAGGATAGGTCTTAAATTTTAAATACAAATATCTTTGGGGGAAGTGCAATTTATTTTCAGAAGGAAAGTTGTCTCAGGTTAGAATAAGTAAATATTTAAAGAACCTCTCCTAGGCTGCAGTCTAAAATAGGTAGTTTGTTTCTTTGTTTAGCATATCCAAATTTAGATTTTTCAAAGATTTAAGTGTTTATTGAAAGTGTTTTTTGTTTTGTTTTTGATAGTGCTTATATCCTGTGAATAGAAAAAGTGTGAGAGATGAATGAGTGAGTTGTACGTGTGTGTGTGATGCTATTTGACCTGATAAATGTATTTGTGTTTACTTTTTGAATTGTAGTTCTAAACTACATATATTACTGTCTCCTGGTGCTTCAGATAAATTCTTGAGCCTGTTGACCTTCAGTTTATACTACTGTGTCGAACTCATATTGAGTGTAAATATTGAAATATTTGTAGTTTATAGTAAGTTTTACTTGGTGTTCGCGTTTCTCTTCTTCAGCAGGATTAAAAACAGTGTTTACCAACTCGTAGTTGGTATACTGTCAGGATTTGGCCTAAGAAATTTCTGAATGCATTGTTTAGCTTAGTACTTCATTGCTGTAAGGAATTGATAGCTAACTGTAGGCTTTTTTCAAACTGTATAACAACCAAAAAGGAGCATTTGGGGGTATGTTGGATGGTGTTTTGTTTGTAAACACTTTGTTATATTGCACTACCACTTTAATGATGACACTTCCTTCATTGATGGCTTGGAAGTGTCATTTTTATAATTTATGAGTTGGGGGGATTCCCTAGTCAATGCATAGGAAATACATTCTTTGTACAAACGTGGTAAAGAGAGGACTGGCTTTGCTATGGCACCTAAGTTACTCATGGGTAGTTAAGTTTCATTTCTAGAGAAATGTCTTAGCTGCTGTGGTCCATTAGAGTTCCCTTTGGTACATTCCTACCTCAGTGTACCAAACCAGGGATTCCAAAAACCTTCCAAGGAGTGCTAGAAACACCGCAGTATCCCCTTCCAGAATGTTGGCGTTCATGATTCAAGAGGCCTCCCGTGGTCAGATGAAGACCTTTGGTTAAATGGGGGAAGAATGAGGTGGCGCTTTGACTGTATCAATTTAAAGATGCCGGAACCCCGTTAAAAACACCTGGTGGAAGGGAAAGGTGAGGCGGCCCTTTTCCACTGGCTGCTCACTGAGCACTGGAGTCCAGGAAGTCAGTGAGAAGAGAGCAGCTGAGTGTAGCAAAACCCGCCTTGGGTCAGCCAACACATGTCTGATGAGCACCCACTAGGAACTGTGCTTGCCATCCTGGGAGCTGAACAGTGAGGCAGAGGTCACACCACTCTCCTACTCAAGGTCATAAACCCACTATGGAACGGGCAAGGGCCCCGTCTTTGTCATCTGCCAGTCTCAGTGCTTGCACAGAGTAGGTAGGCAATAAACATTTGACAAATAAATATAAGATTCTTGTGATCAAAGTAATGTTCTTCTGTTGAAAAGGGCACTCCAAGAGTGACTGATTTTACTGGGTTTTCAGTGAGAAACTTTGTACCCATATGGGCTGGCCTCCTATACGGAGCTGAAACTAGCATGGGCCGGCCTCCTATATGGAGCTGAAACTAGTATAGCATAAACAATGCCAAGTGCCTGATGTACATGATGTACAGTCTTCTGATTGTACCCTCTATATGGGACTATGAGACCCTCTATAGACTCAGCACAGCTTATAATGTTGATCATGTTTAGTATTGGGCTTTATTGACTGCTTTTTATATGGGTGTCAAAATCTTTCCAGGACATACCCCTTTGATCCTCACACCTCTGGAATAGGCAGGGCACTCTCCCCATTGTACCAGGGTAATCTTGGAGGCCTGATAGATATGGCTTCATTTCTCACTTTAGGGAGGAGCAAGAACCAAAAGCAGAAGCCAGGTCTTTGGATTATCAGCTCACCAGTCAGCCAGTGAGGCTGGAACTTGATTTTTCTAGGCATACAAGTATTTTTAGTAATAGAATAATCATTTTTAGTATTAATACAATTTACGCTCCCAAACATGTCCTTTGCTAGTTGCACAGGCATAAGCTGAAAGATCTTTGATTTTCTTTGTTAGTTAGCTATAGGAAGGTTAAGAATTTATTTACTAAGGTCGTAAGAACAGAAGAAAGTTTCTTTGAAAGAGAAACTGTTTTTTTATTTCAAAGAGCTTCATGTATACTTCCCTCTCTTATTCCATGTAATTAGTAAGGGAAAATAAACTATGTCTTAGAATGTTGAGGAAAGTATTTTGATAGCTTTTAATAATTCTTGAAATACTCTTTACTCTGTCTGTAGTTTTGAGAAATTACAGAAATTCATAGTATAAGGATGAGAAGGGGCCCATTTGCCCATATTTGATAACACAGACTTGGATTGAGTGTCTGTCATGCCTGCTGGCAGTTAAGTCTCAGTGGTATTGACTGCTAGGCATTTTCTATATTTTTTGCAAGTTAGCTGGTAAAACTTGGTAAAGTTTTGTGTTTTTCAGAAGGAACCCTATTATTATTTCCATTTTAAACATATTTCAATATTGTCTCATTGTAATAGTTCCATTTATGTGACATCTGAGGAATTAAATCATACTTCCAGATGGTTTGGTCTAATGTATACAGTTTAGGAAAGTTTATTCTTTTTTATTTTATTTTATTTTTTTAAATTTCTTTTAGAAACTGGGTTTTGCTCTGTTGCCCAGGCTGATCTTAAACTCCTGGCCTCAGATGTGGAGACCCAGCTGGGACTACAGGCATGAGCCACCACGCTCCGTAGAAAGTTTGTTCTTTTTCAGTTCTGTCATTGAAATTCTCTAAGTGATTGGATTTTTAAACCCCTTCCCCTTTTCATGAAATTAAACATCAAATAAATAAAACTACATTATATAATTATTTAGTCAGAAATGACTGTTGCCCTCTCTTTTTTTTTTTTTTTTTTTTTTTTTTTTGAGACGGAGTCTCGCTCTGTCGCCTAGGCTGGAGTGCAGTGGTGCGATCTCGGCTCACTGCAATCTCCGCCTCCTGGGTTCAAGCAATCATCCTGCCTCAGCCTCCCCAGTACCTGGGATTACAGGTGCTTATTACCACACTCGGCGAATTTTTTGTGTTTTTAGTAGAGACGGGGTTTCACCATGTTAGCCAGCATGGTCTCGATCTCCTAAACTTCGTGATCCGCCCGCCTCAGCCTCCCAAAGTGCTGGATTACAGGTGTGAGCCACCTCGCCTGCCCTCTTTTTTTTTTTTTATTTTGAGATTAAAACTAATTCTTTTAAAGTCACTACTCAGCTGAAATTTGGCCTGATTATAAATGTTGATAATAATTTCTTCCTGGCTCAACAAAGTTGTTGAGCTTCCTTCTGTGCACACATTGAAAGAAAACCAGAAATTGTACAGTCGTGATATGAATTAGAGAAGGAACAGGTGGAAAAGGATGGCAACACACAGAGTCCGGGGGACACACGGCCTTAAGATGAAGTGAACGAGTAGACACTGAATAGGATCCACGTAAATGAACGGCCATTTCAAATCATTCACATCCCAAACGGAGGTTCATCTGTCTTCTGGTTGGTGAATTATATTTATTAGGATCTTATTTTTAGCATTTCATTACAAGTAATAGGTTTGGGTACCTTATTTTTATTGTTTTTACTCATCAGTTATGAATAAGGCATACCTTAGAAACTTGGGTTAAATTTTTTCAAGTTATACCAGTCAACTTGGTTTAAATACAACTGTACTAACTTGCTTTATCATGTTTCCTGTTTAATTGGATGAGAATTACATGCACTTATTCAGTTGTTCTTTGTGTTTATAGGAAAAACTCTGTTCTCAGCTACCTCATTATGTAGTATTGTGCTTGATCCCCTGCCAATTGAGAAGAATTCAACACATTCTGTTCTTTAACAAAAGCTTGGAAGCAGGCAGTCAGAGGCCTTGAGGAATACAATTCTCTAAGGCCTGTTTTCCATTTTACTACTTAAAAAAAAAAAAAAAAGAAAAGAAAAAAAAGCACTTACAACCAGGAGGAATAATAATTCTCCTAGAGTTGCTGCAAACTGATTACTTGAAACTCAACTTGAACTTTAAAGAGTCTTTAAAAGGCTGTTTTCATAATGCAGAAAAGTAGTCTATTTAAACGCCACTGCTGTGTAAAACAGGGGGCTCGATTTCCATTCTTGTTAGCATCAGACAAGAAAATGTGTCTATCTGTCATCTGACCCAGTATTTGGGATTTGGGTGCTTGAGGATACTATTTTTTTCATTTCTTATAAGGTGCTATTGTTTCCCAGAAATCTTTAATTTTGATGAAAATCTACTCATTGCTAAGATCCTCCTCACTTAAAGTGTTTCCTCAGTGCAGAGTTGAGGTTGGCAGAACTATATAGAGTTGGATGATACTGAAAATCATGAATGATGTGATTTGTTCCATGTATCTGTGGAACATCCCTCACCTTCCTCCGGTATGCGCCTTCTGCACTCCACACGTGGTCGCCTCCATCCTCCCTAGTGTCTGTCAGCTTGCCTGGTCACCAAGTCAGGAGGAAGAAGATGAGGAGGCTCACCAGTTGTAGGCAAGACTCTTCCTCTCGGGAGATCTTGTAATAATGGCCCAGTTTCAGGGCACAGTTGTACACATTCTACTTAAATGGAGGAGTTCAGTGATGCCGTGGCCAAAAGAGTTATGCCCATTTCTAAAAGCCTGGCATATTTGGTATAACTTAAGCACCAGGTAAAATCTGGTGCTTAAGTTGTACCAAGTATAGCCAAGTTTAACTGTCGTTGTGTATTAATAAGATTTAATTTTTATGCTTGTGCTTTTCAGAGTAAAGGGCTTGCTTTCAATAGTAGAATGACAAAGCTTCTCCTCCAATGACAATCTGTTAGCACCCTGTTGACTTAGCTCAGGACATGAGACTGACTTAGCTCAGGACATGAGACATTTCCTGGAAGTGATTTCCATGAGAACAAAGGCTTATTCCTTTAACTTAAACCCCAAACTTTGTTATTTTAATTATTTTCAGGCAATCATCTTTATATACTTTCCTTACAAACCCAGTGGTTGAGAGCATAGGCCTTGGTGGCAGGTGCATCTGGGCTTGGGGGCTTCTGCCACACTTACTACTCTGTGACTTGGGAAGCTCTTAAGGCTCCCAAGGCTCCGTTTCTTATGTGGAAGAAGAATAGCAGGAGGACTCACCTCTGCGGGTTGTTGTGAGGATTAACTGGGTGATGACTGTAAGCAGCTGGGAGAGTGCCTTGTGTGCAGTGACCACTGTTGCTGCCACCATGATTATGTCACCTCTCAACATGGGGTGGTGGGAGGCCCTGTGGATGAGGCCAAGGCTGCCTGCACTGAGTGTCCCAGGCCTTATAGCTTTCCACATTCTCACGTCTGCTGCCACATGATATACAAGTAAATGTATTAGAAGTTGGTGTTCATAAAATACTTTTTTTTTTTTTTTTTTTTGAGATGGAGTCTCGCTCCGTCACCCAGGCTGGAGTGCAGTGGCGCCATCTCCCAGGCTCAAGGGATCCTCCTGCCTCGGCCTGCCAAGTAGCTGGGACTACAAGTGCACACCAGTATGCCCAGCTAATTTTTTGTATTTTTAGAACAGGTGTGGTTTCACCATATTGCCCAGGCTGGTCTCGAGCTCCTGAGCTCAGGCAATCCGCCTGCCTCAACCTCCCAAAGTGCTGGGATTACAGGTGTGAGCATCCAGCCAGAAAATGATTTGCTTTCTAGACCCATATCACCTCTCTCCATCTACATCTCTAGTATTTAAATTCAACACAATTCTAGATAGCTGAAACAGCCCAAAATATGTGTTTAGAATACTTAGAGTTTGTTATAAATAACCCTCTGTTTAGAATTTGCCCAGTGAAATTCTCTAATAATACTTAAAACTCTTTACTAAAGTTGAATTTTCCTTTTTTTTCATTGAAATAGCAAAGGTAGTAATCTGTATTGGTCAAAGAAACGAGATAATTCCTAGATCTCTGTTTTAGACCAGTAGACCTAACTGTGCTTTCTTAACTTGGATGTTACATGAAACTTAAAAACAAACAAATATGTGTTACAAGTACTTGTGTGTACGTGCATGTGTGTTTGTGCATGTGTCTGTGTGTGTGGAACTTTTGTACCTTTGCATAAAGAAGGTTATTTAACAAAGTGGTACAAACAGTGAACTACTTAATCCTTCTATGGTATCATACACTTCTTTTCCTGGTTAGGTTATGAGACTGGCAGAGGTAGGAGTATATAATGTGCTCAGCTTGTCTTGATTTCAATAAGACATTTGATAAAGTCATTCTTGATCTCTGAATGTGAAAAGGAAGTAGAACAGCCGGGCGCGGTGGCTCACGCCTGTAATCCCAGGACTTTGGGAGGCCAAGGCGGGCAGATCACCTGAGGTCGGCAGTTTGAGACCAGCCTGACCAACGTGGAGAAACCCCGTCTCTATTAAAAATACAAAATTAGCCGGGCATGGTGGCACATGTCTGTAATCCCAGCTACTCGGGAGGCTGAGGCAGGAGAATCTCTTGAACCCAGGAGGCGGAGGTTGCGGTGAGCCGAGATGGTGCCGTTGCACTCCAGCCGGGCAACAAGGGCTAAACTCCATCTCAAAAGAAAAGAAAGAAAGGGAAGTAGAAGTAGGATTTAACAAAGGACCGAGAAGTCGGCTGAATAGCCAGGTTCAGACAGTGTTGGCAAGAACGGATCTTTGGCAAGATCACTTAAGGTGAGCTACTCTAGCAGCATCCTGTTTGACATTTGTATCCATAACTTGAATAAAAATATAGAAGGCAAAGAAGAGTGCTGGGCAAGATGTGTTGGGTGTTAGATCTGCAATACTCTTCATAGTGTAATGGCTAAATGTAAAGTCTTACGTCTCGGTTCAAGAAAGCACGTTGCTATATGAAATTTCAGAAAAAAGTTTTGTTGCGGGGGGTGGGATATTGATCATTTGAACATATGCCAGTTGTTTCTCCTGCCCTAGGGGAGGTTGGCACGGCAACCTTCCCACTCCGTAGGTGGGTAGCCTTGCTGATGGGGCACGTCGTCACCAAGGGACCTGATTGTTGTCATGGTTTTGTCTTGTCCTCCTCCCTGGTGAAAGTCTACTGCAGTTTTATTCTCAGCTCTGGAAGGAGAGGGAACGAGCCTCTGCCTGTGTGTCCTGACCCCTCTTGCCTTGTTTTTGATCTGCTCAGGCCGGGTGCAGTGGCTCACGCCTGTAATCCCAGCACTTTGGGAGGCAAAGGCAGGTGGATCACTTGAGGTCAGGAGTTCAAGACTAGCCTGGCCAACATGGTGAAACCCCGTCTCTACTAAAAATACAAAAATTAGCCGAGTGTGTTGGTGGGCCCCTGTAATCCCAGCTACTCGGGAGGTTGAGGGAGGAGAATCACTTGACCCCAGGAGGCAGAGGTTGAAGTGAGCCAGGATTGTGCCACTGTACTCCAGCCTGGGCGACAGAGGGGGACTCTGTCTCACAAAAAAATAAAAAATTAAAAAAAAAGGTCTGCTCAGAAATAGGGGAAACACGGGATCAAGATCATTAGAGATTTATAGGCTGGGATGCACACCATGTCTTCAGAGCTAGCCGGCTGTGTCTTCTCCCCGTTTCTTTCACTGGTGAATAACCTTTCGTTTGAACCAGCCTTGATTGTTCTCTCCATGTTCCACTGTGGCTCCCCATGGACACTGCTAGGTGGAATCTCTGAGAAAACAGGCACTTCGCAGTCGGCGCATCTTTCTCTGCCAGCTTAGGGATTGCCGTCAAGGTGGAGGAAGGGTATTTTGGCCATGTTCGGAGTCGTTGTTTTTACTCACTCTTCTTGGGATAGCTTTCCCACCCTGCCCTCTGCTCCTCTGTCCCAACCCTCTTCCAGCCTGGTTTTTTTACTGCTTGAATTATGTATCCAAAATAAAAAGGAAAAGAAAGGTGCAGTTGGGGCGGGTTGTTGGGGGCGAGGAGAATAGCCCTTCTGGTTCTTCAGACCACATAATGGCCAGAGCATGAGCCTCACAGATCCCTGAGCAGACCTGCATACTAGCACTTTCCACAACCAGCTGGCCCTGGCTGTGAGAGTCAGATCTGTCCCCAAGGCTCCAGGTCAGAACTTGGACCCAGGTGCCTTCTGAGGCACCGCCAAGGACACATCCCAGCGCCTTAGGCACCTGTAGGCTAGAATGACACCTTCCAGGCCAGCCCCAGAGGCCCTCAGGGCTCCCCCTCCAAGCCGGGAGGGCAGGCAGGCACAGGCCCCGCTCACTACCTCAGCACCCAGTGCAGCCCCAGGCTCCCGGACGTGCTCGGCCCGGTGGCCTCTTGTGTGACAGGCCCTCTGCCATGTCTGTCCGCAGAGCCGGGTGGGGACCCTCCGTGTGGGTCCTCCTCTGTCCCTTTGCAGCTCGCATTCGCCAGAGCGGAGCGCAGCCCTTGTTTCCTTCTTTCCTCTTCAGCTCTGACTTAAAAACACACTATGTTCCAAATCGTTGTGGGATCGGAAACTAGAACTGCTTGTTTCCAGGAGAGACCACCTTTTCATATTTTTTTTAAAAGGAATTTGTGCTTCAAAAGAAACTCCAAAAAATAAATTTATTGTTAGTCTAGCATATGCTCATTGAAATTGACTTATGTTTTATTTTAAAAAATCATGTAGGATCTGGTACATGGGGCGGGCAAAAGGGTATCATCAGCTTAAGAAGTAAAGAAGTGAGCCTTCCATTTGTGTGGGTGATAACATCTTTTTCCTAGATCGTACCTCAAAATTCAGGCTCTCCATGAAAACAAAGATAATCTGAATAAAAATTGTGTGTTGGGAAATGTATCAAGTGACCTTCAGTTAAGAAAAGCACAGGCTGTTTATTAGCACAACTTGCTTCATTAAATAATTCGTGGCTTTTTCTGCCACTGGGGTTCTTTTCGTTTTGAATTCAGCTTGTGTTTGGTTCCTCGGTCTTGTACCCCTTCAGTTCGCCGGCGACGTAATGGTGATACCCTTTGTTTTTTGTATCATACCTTTTGTGAATTGTGACAACCATCCCGTAATCATTGTGGCCTCAGCAGAAGTTTTGAACAATCTTTGCAGCCACTGTTGGGGTGTGTACCAGCAGCCTGGAAGTGACCAGCAGAGCTGACAAAAGCACCCCCTGCTCTGCCCACCTCCGCAGAGTCCTGTCCTCATCAGAAACGGTATCGCGGATGCTCCTCAGGTAGGCGTAGGCAGACTTCATTGTGTGTTAGCAGTGACAGTGATGTCTGTACCTATCTGTGAGTGAGACCCATTCATGACACACTAGAAATGTGTACATTCTTTTGTTTTCCATCACGGGTATAGGTCTTCTGCCATGAAAGAGAACTATCAAGGAAATTCCTGAAAACAAGATTTGTAAATTCGATTTGACCCTCCCAAATTCAGGGCTGCTCTTTGCAGTGGTCCCTGGCCCAGCAGGTGGCCGGCGTGGCTCCTGTTGGCTCATGCCAGTGTTGTGCTGGACCCTCGAGTATGTGACTGTCACCCTTGTCCAAGACTGGTTTTTAACAGTCTTGATTTGTCATTTTGATGCTTTGAATACTATAAGGAAAATGCCACGAATACCATATAAATACCACACCAATCTGTTGAACATATCTGTGTTTTCTGACATGGGACCTGCAGAATAGTATTTCTTTTAAATCCTGCAACTTTATTATCTAGTAGAATTCCAAGTAGGTCTGCTTAGACACATATTCAGTGAAGATTGTATTGTGTGTGATATTATCCTATCTTTAATAAAGTCCTACTACTGAAAAACAGGGATTTGCAATGAAAATCATAGCTAAATAGGCAGGTTTAGAAAGTTCAAAATATTGGAAGTGCTAGAAGGCTGCAACTTGTAAAATTGTACTCCCCAAGTTCAGTAGGATAGTAGAGAAGTCGTGCTAAGTTGATTTCATTGAAATGTCACGTCTCACATCCTGTGGTCCAAAGGTACTAGTTTGTTTTGTGGAATAATTTTCTGTTCACTTGCTGATAAGAAATTTAGCAGTCAGAAGTAATTTTTAATTAATAACCTTTCTTTTTAAAAGTTGCTTTATGGTTTACAAGTAATACTGATGCAAAAAGGATTTGTTAACCTAAATTAAGTAGCACGCACTTTGTTTACATGCTTCAGTATATTGTGGGGTTGGTCCCTTCTCACGAACCCAGGACCTGTGCTTGGGGAACATTTTGCCATCATGCTGTTCTCTTGTACCAAGGATCAGTGAAAGTGTTTTATCTTTTTTATGTAGTTTGTATTGACTGGATTTTATAACTGTAAGAAAACAGAAACAGAGTGTTGTATTTTGATCTGAAATTTGTGTATGCTAAAGTAATTTTGTTTTATGTATTGGAAGTTCACTTAAAAACTTGAAATATTTTCTAGAAGGGTACCACACAAAAGGAATCATCTTTAAGCTGTTTAATTAACCTAATAAAATAATTTGATGGGGAAGGCATTCTAATTGTTTCTGATTTTTAGAGTGGTTCC